GGACTCACAGATATTTCTCTTACACTTTGGGTTATAATCCAATACTATTTTATTTGTTTTTTTGTTTTGTTTTTGCTCAAATTGCTCTGGCTTTGGCCATTGGGAGCTCCTTCATTGGTTCCTGTGTCATTTTGACATACTTCCCTCAGTTTTTTTTTTTTTTTTTTTTTTTTGGTAACTAAGCATCTCCTTACTTTCTGGTACTACAAGATGCTCCAGGCTCATCTTGAGTATTTCCTGCCCCAGTTCTAGAGTCAGCCATTTCTCTAATGAGCCCTGGTTTCCTTTTTTTGGAGAATGGTGTTAGAAATCAAAACCTGGGGGCTGTGTGGCTGTTGCTATTTGAACATCATTGCCTCTCCCAGCTGAGAGAGCTAAGTAATATTTGTGTGTACATCTAATTTTTTTTGAAAAGATCATTATGCTTGCACCATGGTGACAGGACTTGAGAGGGGGTAAGAGGAGAGGCAGGGAGAACAGTTAGGAGACGAACGGAATAAAAGCCAGGTGGTTTGCATTCAGGCCTGTAAATGTGTTGAATTGTTGTTGCTGTATTTTGTAGGGTGTAAAATCAGGACACTTTGTACTGCTGAATACAAGTGCTCACATCATGTCAAGAAGCTGTCCCTACTATTAAATAAAATGTCCTGGATTAAAAAACATAAAGAAGAATCCGCCTCTCTCCCTCTCCTGGCTCTGGCTCCCTCTGGTTTGGCTTTAGTCCCACCAAGTAGACTCTTTCTTTCTTTCTTTCTTTCTTTTTTTTTTTTTGGAGTCTTGCTCTGTCACCCAGGCTGGAGTGCAGTGGCACAATCTCGGCTCACTGCCACCTCCGCCTCCCAGGTTCAAATGATTCTCCTGTCTCAGCCTCCCGAGTAGCTGGGATTACAGTCACCTGCCACCATGCCCAGTTAGTTTTTGTATTTTTAATAGAGACAAGGGTTTCATCATGTTGGCCAGACTGGTCTTGAACTCTTGGCCTCAAGTGATCCACCTGCCTCGGCCTCACAAAGTGCTGGTATTGCAGGCATGAGCCACCGTGCCTGGCCAGTTCTTGTATTAATGCCCATTTGTTTTTGTCTGGCCAGAGAACAGAAAGCCTCTCAGTGAAGACATAGCAACCCCCTGGTTTTTCTGCCCTGCTGGTAGATGGTGTTCCTGTGGGAAATAGAAGAGCTAGGGCCCGGAGGGTGGGTGGGGAGGCCAGGGAAGAACTATGCCCCTCTCCTGGCCCAGACTCTGACCTTCCAGTTGGGCAAGGGATCCGTAGAGTTCTGCCTTCGAGGTTCCCTCAGCTCTCAGGCCTCAGGAGGAAATAGGTCCTGAGTAGGTCCAGCCTGGGCCCTTCCTGTGTATGGGGAAACAGAAACCAAGACAAGCCCTTTCTTTTCAGCCACCAGCCCTGGGTGTCTGATGGGCCTCTAGGGAGGCACCTCCAGCAGCTTCCATCCCATTCTATGTGGCGGTGAAGGAGTCTGGCAGACACCACTGGGATCTCAGGCAGCGCTGTTGATAGTCCAGAAATAGGTGCCTTCACCCTTCATTCCTGCTGTGCCCTCCTCTCTAAGGTCAGTTTTCAACAAACAGGAGGTAAAAGGCAACTGCCATTGGTCCACGGGACGGCCCTTCCAGGAGCCAGTGGCTGGGAGCAGTGCTGGAGGATCAAGGAAGCAGAGATGGACGGTGAGGCAGTCCGCTTCTGCACAGATAACCAGTGTGTCTCCCTGCACCCCCAAGGTGAGAAAACTGGGGCCCCAGCTCTTGCCCAGTCTCACCTTGGACACTGCCTTCTCCCCTGCAGAGGTGGACTCTGTGGCAATGGCTCCTGCAGCCCCCAAGATACCGAGGCTCGTTCAGGCTACCCCGGCATTTATGGCTGTGACCTTGGTCTTCTCTCTTGTGACTCTCTTTGTAGTGGGTAAGCCCCCAGGTGACCCAAATCTCACTAACTTTCTCTCCTTTCAGCACAAAGTCCCCAGGGGCCCCAGATGCACACTCTCTGGGCCTCTCTGCTCCCAGAAAGATCATTCCACCTCCAGCTCCAGGCCCAAGCCACAGCTTCCCTGGGAACAGATAAAGGCCACTGTCCAAGGGGGAGCCTCCCAAGAACTGAGGTTCATGAGGGAAACCCTGGGAGGGTCTTTGCTGCTATCTCCCCGGTTCTGGAACTCTACCTCTGTGTGGGACAGCGTATCCTCCCAGGCTCAGGGCTGGGGATTTGCTGACCTGGAAAAATGGAATGTCTCAGTTCAACAGCAGACAAGACCTGTTCCGAAGCCTGTGCAAGCCGTAATTCTGGGAGACAACATTACTGGGCATTTACCTTTTGAACCCAACAGTGAGTAGCCACAGTGGGGGTGGGGTGCAGAGCTTTGGCTGCCTTCTTCACTTCCTCCCTCCAGATCATCACCACTTTGGCAGGGAGGCAGAAATGCGAGAGCTTATCCAGACATTTAAAGGCCACATGGAGAATTCCAGTGCCTGGGTAGTAGAAATCCAGATGTTGAAGTGCAGAGTGGACAATGTCAATTCGCAGCTCCAGGTGCTCGGTGATCATCTGGGAAACACCAATGCTGACATCCAGATGGTAAAAGGAGTTCTAAAGGATGCCACTACATTGAGTTTGCAGACACAGATGTTAAGGAGTTCCCTGGAGGGAACCAATGCTGAGATCCAGAGGCTCAAGGAAGACCTTGAAAAGGCAGATGCTTTAACTTTCCAGACGCTGAATTTCTTAAAAAGCAGTTTAGAAAACACCAGCATTGAGCTCCACGTGCTAAGCAGAGGCTTAGAAAATGCAAACTCTGAAATTCAGATGTTGAATGCCAGTTTGGAAACGGCAAATACCCAGGCTCAGTTAGCCAATAGCAGTTTAAAGAACGCTAATGCTGAGATCTATGTTTTGAGAGGCCATCTAGATAGTGTCAATGACTTGAGGACCCAGAACCAGGTTTTAAGAAATAGTTTGGAAGGAGCCAATGCTGAGATCCAGGGACTAAAGGAAAATTTGCAGAACACAAATGCTTTAAACTCCCAGACCCAGGCCTTTATAAAAAGCAGTTTTGACAACACTAGTGCTGAGATCCAGTTCTTAAGAGGTCATTTGGAAAGAGCTGGTGATGAAATTCACGTGTTAAAAAGGGATTTGAAAATGGTCACAGCCCAGACCCAAAAAGCAAATGGCCGTCTGGACCAGACAGATACTCAGATTCAGGTATTCAAGTCAGAGATGGAAAATGTGAATACCTTAAATGCCCAGATTCAGGTCTTAAATGGTCATATGAAAAATGCCAGCAGAGAGATACAGACCCTAAAACAAGGAATGAAGAATGCTTCAGCCTTAACTTCCCAGACCCAGATGTTAGACAGCAATCTGCAGAAGGCCAGTGCCGAGATCCAGAGGTTAAGAGGGGATCTAGAGAACACCAAAGCTCTAACCATGGAAATCCAGCAGGAGCAGAGTCGCCTGAAGACCCTCCATGTGGTCATTACTTCACAGGAACAGCTACAAAGAACCCAAAGTAAGTGGGAGAGGGGAGTCGCGTTTGGGGAGTGGTTCTCTTTTCTCCCCAATCTTTGCTCCAGGTCAGCTTCTCCAGATGGTCCTGCAAGGCTGGAAGTTCAATGGTGGAAGCTTATATTATTTTTCTAGTGTCAAGAAGTCTTGGCATGAGGCTGAGCAGTTCTGCGTGTCCCAGGGAGCCCATCTGGCATCTGTGGCCTCCAAGGAGGAGCAGGTCAGAGCTGCGAGCATGGGGTGTTGTTGGTGAGGGGCAAACTGACACTGCCTTTTCTCTGCAGGCATTTCTGGTAGAGTTCACAAGTAAAGTGTACTACTGGATCGGTCTCACTGACAGGGGCACAGAGGGCTCCTGGCGCTGGACAGATGGGACACCATTCAACGCCGCCCAGAACAAAGCGTGAGTCTAGCCACCATCTGGCGCTGTCCCAGTCTTTCTGTTTTTTTCCCCCTGCCCTACTCAGGCCTGGTTCCAAGGGATCCTGCCCACTCAGAAAGTATATTATTGTGAATTCTGGGATGGGAGCTTGCAGCTTCATAGACACCCCTCCCTGTCCCTGGATCCTCAGTAACTAAGAGCAACCTGAGCACAGACACCCTCAGGGTACTCCTTCTCCCAGCCCTGTCCTCATCCTAGGGCCACTAGGGGATGAAGGACCCATCTCAAGTCAGCTCCCTAGACTCATCCCATGTCAGCTCCCTAGGAGCCACAGCACCAGGAAGGGATGCTGCCTTCATCTAACAGTATAAAGCCCTGTTGTCTTCGGGTTTTGGGAAAAGAATCAGTCTGACAACTGGCGGCACAAGAATGGGCAGACTGAAGACTGTGTCCAAATTCAGCAGAAGTGGAATGACATGACCTGTGACACCCCCTATCAGTGGGTGTGCAAGAAGCCCATGGGCCAGGGTGTGGCCTGAGGGCAGGCCAGAGCTGAGGGGCTGCTCCTGCTTGCCAATACTGACCCTCCTCCTCGATGCCTTCGGAGCCTCTGAGCTCTGCTTGTTCTCTGGGACCTTCCGTTGGCCTTGTGGACTTCCTGCCTTGTTCTTTGATTCAGCCCTTTCAAACATGCTTACCTCGAGTGACCCAGTGACATCAGTGGCTTCTCAAGGGAAGAGCCTTGCTGTGCCCCTGTAGCCTCAGCACCCAGCACAGGCCTGTCAGACAGCAGGTCCTCAATAAATACTCGCTGGATCAACAAAAGCTTCGTGCTGGCTTTTTCCTTGTGGCGGCCA